GCTGAGATCGCGCCACTGCACTCCAGCCTGGGCAACAGAGTGAGACTCCGTCTCAAAAGAAAAAAAAAGGACTTTAAGGTAGATACAGAGGCTTCAGTATCCTGATGACTCTCATTCATTCTGTATGAACGATACTGGCGACACTGATTCACTCATCTACTTGAAGACCAAGAGCAGAATCATATTATGCTTTGAGAGGGGCACAGGGTAGCCTATTGTTAGGCAAATAGACCGCAGCAAGATTGTCTAAAACCAAATTCCATTTCATCATTTAGTATCTGTGTAACTTGGTCAAGTGACTTAACCTCTCTAACCTTTGATTCCCTAACTTGAAAATAGGGTTATTAATTCACAGGGTTACTGTGAGGATGGAACTAATGCCTGGGATTCCACATTATCATTTCCTCGAGCTTTGGAATTCTAATTATAAATTCTAAAGTCTGAGATTACGGAAAAGCAGATGTGAGAAAGGAATTAAAAGCACCCACTGGAAGCCAGGATGTCTCCTAGGAGGGACTTGCTATTACCTAGCTGCGCAGCAACAGGCAATCGCTTGCCTACAAGTCTCACTTTCCGCGCCTGCACAGTCTCCATCTGCCCTGCCCTTGTACTCACTGGGCCGGGCAAGCTGGGGAGGCCTAAGCGGACTGGGAAGTTAGGCTTTCCCTCCACTTCACCAGTCGGCTGCCCCTGCGGAAACCGGCCCGACACACCTCGCTCCTAAAGCCAGTTGCGGTGGTGGTGGCGGTTGGGGCTTTTTTTGGCCACGAGAGGGCAGCATTTCCCCCGGCCAACCACACACGTACCCCTAGCAACAGCAAACCCAGCTGCAACAGAACAAAAGACCGAAGTCCTCGAGCTTCCCTTCCATCTTAGGGCTCACGCCGCCCCGGTTAGGTTTCATTAGAGCAGCGGCTTTTCAAGGCTCGTCGGGCACGGAGGGCGGAGCGAGGGAGCTCTCGCGAGATCGCCGCCGGAAGTGGGTGGTGGCGGGGACGCAGCGGCTCCCTCCCGGAAAGCGAGCGTATCTCCCGAGCCGTTGCCACTGACAGCCGCGGGCGCTCCCATCTGAGTAAGAGCCAGCCCGTCCGCGGCCTCTCCAGCCCCGGGTTCGCGCTCTCGACTCTCCTGCCTGCCCAGCTGCGCGGCGGAGCGGAGCGAGGCGCGGCCTGCGAGTCCCCGGCAGCCCCCGACCCCTCCCTCGGCGCTGCGTGTAGGCCGCGCCCTCAGGCCCAGTCCGCGGTGCCCCGGCGGGTGATGCCAAATACAGCCATGAAGAAAAAGGTGCTGCTGATGGGGAAGAGCGGGTCGGGGAAGACCAGCATGAGGTCGATAATCTTCGCCAATTACATTGCTCGCGACACCCGGCGCCTGGGGGCCACCATTGACGTGGAACACTCCCACGTCCGATTCCTAGGGAACCTGGTGCTGAACCTGTGGGACTGTGGCGGTCAGGACACCTTCATGGAAAATTACTTCACCAGCCAGCGAGACAATATCTTCCGTAACGTGGAAGTTTTGATTTACGTGTTTGACGTGGAGAGCCGCGAACTGGAAAAGGACATGCATTATTACCAGTCGTGTCTGGAGGCCATCCTCCAGAACTCTCCTGACGCCAAAATCTTCTGCCTGGTGCACAAAATGGATCTGGTTCAGGAGGATCAGCGTGACCTGATTTTTAAAGAGCGAGAGGAAGACCTGAGGCGTCTGTCTCGCCCGCTGGAGTGTGCTTGTTTTCGAACGTCCATCTGGGATGAGACGCTCTACAAAGCCTGGTCCAGCATCGTCTACCAGCTGATTCCCAACGTTCAGCAGCTGGAGATGAACCTCAGGAATTTTGCCCAAATCATTGAGGCCGATGAAGTTCTGCTGTTCGAAAGAGCTACATTCTTGGTTATTTCCCACTACCAGTGCAAAGAGCAGCGCGACGTCCACCGGTTTGAGAAGATCAGCAACATCATCAAACAGTTCAAGCTGAGCTGCAGTAAATTGGCCGCTTCCTTCCAGAGCATGGAAGTTAGGAATTCCAACTTCGCTGCTTTCATCGACATCTTCACCTCAAATACGTACGTGATGGTGGTCATGTCAGATCCGTCGATCCCTTCTGCGGCCACTCTGATCAACATTCGCAATGCCCGGAAACACTTTGAGAAGCTGGAGAGAGTGGATGGCCCCAAGCACAGTCTCCTTATGCGTTGAATATTGCCAAATGCTCTTTCTGAAAATGCTGAATTGCCTTTTTTGTTTGCATCCTTTATTTTTAATATTCATAATGTCGTGTGCTTAAAAGTGGGCTTTGAAGTGTGTGCTGCTTACTCCTTTCATCTTTCTCCCCGCTTCCCCAGTCTTTAAACATTGGACGCTATTTACTCAGCTACCCAGTAGAGCTTGAAGCTGACCTTTCTGAGAAGTTGGTATGGTGTAACACTAAAGTAGGTGGTTCGTGTGTGTTCTCATTACCTGGTTATGATAGATATGCACATCAAAGCCTTTACCAGTATCTTCCTGTATTCCGTATCAGATTGCAAAGACGGAATGTTACTATTTTATCAGCAAGGTATTAAAATGCATTTATAAATTCTTCTTGGCTTCATTCATGAATAAACGTGTTAGCAATTTAAAACATGTCCTTATTTGAAATAACTTGAAAGTGCT